CCATTTTCTTGCTGTTTCCAGCCTCTGCAGTTGCATTCTTTAGCATATGGCTCCTTCTTGCATCTTCAAAGCCAGCATAACTTTAGTGACCACATTGCCTTTTTTTTGTGTCAAATCTCCTTCTGTTTCCCTTCTACGAGGACCCTTGTAATGCCATTTTTTTTTTTTTTTGAGACGGAGTCTCGCTCTGTCACCCAGGCTGGAGTGCAGTGGTGCGATCTCGGCTCACTGCAAGCTCCACCTCCTGGGTTCACGCCATTCTCCTCCCTCAGCCTCCCGAGTAGCTGGGACCACAGGCACCCGCCACCACACCCAGCTAATTTTTTGTATTTTTAGTGGAGACGGAGTTTCACTGTGTAAGCCAGGATGGTCTCGATCTCCTGACCTCGTGATCTGCCTGTCTCGGCCTCCCAAAGTGCTGGGATTACAGGCGTGAGCCACGATGCCTGGCCTGTAAAGCCATTTAAGGCCCACCTAGGTAATCCAGGATAAACCATCCATCTCAAGACCCTTAATTAATTAATTAATATTTAATGTTTTTTAAAAAATTAATTTATTTATTTATTGAGACAGAGTCTCACTCTGTCACTCAGGCTGGAGTGCAGTGGCGTGATCTCGGCTAACTGCAACCTCCATCTCCCAGGTTCAAGCGATTCTCCTGCCTCAGCCTCCTGAGTAGCTGGGATTACAGGCGCCTGCCACTGCGCCTGGCTAATTTTTGTATTTTTAGTAGAGACTGGGTTTCACCATGTTGGCCAACCTGGTCTCGAACTCCTGGCCTTAAGTGATCCATCCACCTCAGCCTCTAAAAGTGCTGGGATTCCAGGCGAGAGCCACCACACCAGGCCAGTTGTCATTATTCCTTCTGTGCGTGAATCCAAACTGGGGAGAAAGGCTCTGTGTGTATGTGTGTGTGTGTGTGTGTGTGTGTTTGTGTGAGCACGTGTGAGGTCTGAGGGCTTCCTGTCAAAATGAATTTGCATGTATTTGACTTTGAAAGGAAAAGGGAACTGAGAGAGCCCCCAGACGCCTGAGTCGGAGAGACAGGGGGCAGAGGTTGCCAAGCCCTGGCTGCCACTTGTCAGGTTCCCTGTGCTAGACATGCATAATCTGTATTCCATCACTGGGTACCCGGACCCACCAGGTAAGGCCCCGGCCAGGCTGGGGCTGGGGCCTGGCTGGGCTCTGACTTGCCTTTCCCCTGGAAGGGACCATGGAGGAGGAGGAGGAGGATGATGACTATGAGAACTCAACACCTCCCTACAAGGACCTTCCTCCCAAGCCAGGTAAGAGGACTTTTTGGAGTGTGACCTGGGGGGCTTCTATCTTTGCCTCTGCCATGTTGTGAAGATGCCCAGTCATCCCTTTGGAGAGGCTCACATGGCAAGGAACTGAGGCCTCCCACCAACAGCCATGTGAGTGCATCATCTTGGAAGCAGATCCTCTAGCCCCAGTCAAGCCTGCAGATGACTTGCAGTCCCAGGCAACATCTTGACTACAATCACGCAAGAGATCTCAAGCTAGAACTACCCAGCTAAGCTGCTCTCAGATTCCTGAACCACAGAAACTGTGAGATAATAAATGCTTATGGTTGTTTTAAGGGCTGGGCTCTGACTTGCCTTTCCCCTGGAAGGGACCATGGAGGAGGAGGAGGAGGATGATGACTATGAGAACTCAACACCTCCCTACAAGGACCTTCCTCCCAAGCCAGGTAAGAGGACTTTTTGGAGTGTGACCTGGGGGCTTTACGTTCTCATATTCGTGCCCTTGTGTAGTCTCTTCCCACAACGACTCAGAGCTGGTCCATGTGATAAATAGAATACTGTATAGTGGAGACCATCCTTTGTGACTTGTGAGGCTAGATCATAGGAGCATGGTGGCTTCTATCTTTGCCTCTGCCATGTTGTGAAGATGCCCAGTCATCCCTTTGGAGAGGCTCACATGGCAAGGAACTGAGGCCTCCCACCAACAGCCATGTGAGTGCATCATCTTGGAAGCAGATCCTCTAGCCCCAGTCAAGCCTGCAGATGACTTGCAGTCCCAGGCAACATCTTGACTACAATCACGCAAGAGATCTCAAGCTAGAACTACCCAGCTAAGCTGCTCTCAGATTCCTGAACCACAGAAACTGTGAGATAATAAATGCTTATGGTTGTTTTAAGGGCTGGGCTCTGACTTGCCTTTCCCCTGGAAGGGACCATGGAGGAGGAGGAGGAGGATGATGACTATGAGAACTCAACACCTCCCTACAAGGACCTTCCTCCCAAGCCAGGTAAGAGGACTTTTTGGAGTGTGACCTGGGGGCCCAGCCCTCACCCTGAGCTTCTCTTCTCCAGGTTCAAGTGCTCCACCAAGACCTCCAAGGGCAGGTGAGTTGGGGCTGGGGGTGTAGGAGACCCAGCTGGCCCTGACCAACCATTCCTCCCTCCTCAGCAAAGGAAACAGAGAAACCCCCACTTCCTTGCAAGCCCCGGAACATGACAGGTGAGAGCTGACAGTTGGAGTCTTCCTGCTCACCTTCTTGAAATGACTTTCTCATCTCTTCTAGGCCTGGACCTCGCCGCTGTCACCTGTCCACCTCCTCAACTGGGTGAGCAGTGGGAAGACCCTTTAAGATGCCTATCTGAATAAACCTCTCTCCCCCTTTCTCCCAGCTGTGAATCTTGAGCCTTCTCCATTGCAGCCATCCCTGGCCGGTAAGTGTCCTCCCATTTCCCCTCTGACAGTGTCAGTCTCTCTGTTCCCATCCCCACTCCCCAGCAACTCCAGTCCCCTGGCTCAATCAGAGGTCTGGAGGTCCTGGCTGCTGCCAGAAGAGGTGGATGGTGTACCTGTGTCTGCTGGTGGTGACTTCCCTGTTCCTGGGCTGCCTTGGTCTCACTGTGACCCTGATTAAGTGTGAGTAGGGCCAGGAAGGGACATGGGGAGAGGACCTGGGCTCAATTTGGACTCTTCTTCATAGACCAGGAGTTGATGGAAGAACTGAGAATGTTAAGCTTTCAGCAGATGACGTGGCGAACAAATAGTGAGTGCTTTCAGTCATTCCTTCATGCCACTTCTGTAGCCCTCAAGCCCATCCCTTCTGACAGTGACTGGCATGGCAGGGCTAGCTGGCCTGAAGCATGACATTGCCCGTGTAAGAGCTGACACCAACCAGTCCCTGGTGGAACTTTGGGGCTTATTAGGTAAGTGAGACTTGGGGAATTGCCCAGGGATGGCCATCCTGACAGCATTCTGTCTGGTTCCCAGACTGCCGCCGAATTACCTGTCCTGAAGGCTGGCTGCCCTTTGAGGGCAAGTGTTACTACTTCTCCCCAAGCACCAAGTCATGGGATGAGGCCCGGATGTTCTGCCAGGAGAATTACTCTCACTTGGTCATCATCAATAGCTTTGCTGAGCACGTGAGTTCTTCCCACTGAACCTTTGAGAACCTAATGGCTGGCTGAATGGAATTTTTATTTGCAGAATTTTGTGGCCAAGGCCCATGGCTCTCCACGGGTGTACTGGCTGGGGCTGAATGACAGGGCCCAGGAAGGGGACTGGAGGTGGCTGGATGGGTCTCCTGTGACATTAAGGCAAGTGCTTGGGTTTCCTGGGGTCTCTCTGCCTGTCCCTCTGCCCACTTTTTCCTCCATCCAGCTTCTGGGAGCCAGAGGAACCCAATAACATCCACGATGAGGACTGTGCTACCATGAACAAAGGTGGCACCTGGAATGATCTCTCTTGCTACAAAACTACGTATTGGATTTGTGAGCGGAAATGTTCCTGTTGAAGCCCAGGGCCGAGGCTGGGGGTCCATATCTGAGTGTCTCTTTGAGATGAGAATCTCCTGCCCTTTCGTGGACGGCCTTGCCTCTTCGTGAGTGGACACACAGATGTGCCTCAAACAGGATTGGCACCCTGGATGCAGCAAGTTCCCAGGGGTGCAAGTCAGGCTGTTTCTAGAGTGAGGACTTGGGCTTGCCCTAGTAGATGGTGAGCTGGGAGGATGCTCAGAGCTTGGTGGTGGGAGGTCTCCCACTTCTGGGGTTGAAAGGATCTTCACTAAGTTCCTGATCATGACTCTTGGGAAGTGATACTAGCCCTGAGGACCCTGGGGCTGGTGTTGAACCTGGGATGAAATATCCTGGCGCCTGTGAACCACAAAGAGCTGGGACTGGGCTCCTTTTCCTGCAGCCTCAAACTTCTGGGCTCAGGTGATCCTCCCATCTCAGCCTCCTGAGTAGCTGGGACTACACATGCGCACCACCATGCCTGGCCAATTTTTTGTAGCATTTAAAGAGAGGGAGTCTCACTATGTTGCCCAGGCCAGTCTCAAACTCCTTGCCTCAATGGATCCTCCTACTTGGGCTTCCCAAATTGTGAGGATTACAGGTGTGAGCCACTGTGCCTGGCTCAAAATTATTATTATTATTTTTATAGAGATGAGGTCTCACTCTGTTGCCGAGGCTGGTCTCAAACTCCTGGGGTCAAGCAATCCTTCCGTGATGGCCTCCCAAAGTGCTGGGATTACAGGCATGTGTCACCGTACCTGGCCGATATTTTTATTTTTATTTTTACTTTCCCCATCTTTTCCTTTTTTTTTTTTTTCCAAACAAAAGCTTTGAAAGTGGTGACAGAAAAATTTCCCTTTGAGCTAGACCTCTAGATCTGCCTCGCACAGAAATACATTAAGTGGGCTGGTCTCATGTAGTCCCCACATCATTGCAAATTACAAACCTAAAAATACAGAACATCAGCGGAGAAGACAGGAGAGCTTCTATATTCACCCCATGTCGTCCTCTCCAGACACTGCTTCCTTCCTGGTCTCAAACAGCACAAATAACCCAGAAACCATCAAAATTATTTTTGACCAGCAACTTTCTCAATGTCTTGGGTGAGGTTTGCACAAGCTAAGTGGCAGAATCAGACTTTTGCCAGAAGACTTGGCCCGTGGAACTTCTATCCTTTTTTTTTTTTTTTTTTTTTTTTGAGATAGGGTTTCATTCTACTACCCAGGCTGGAGTGCAGTGGCACAATCATAGCTTACTGCACCCTCTGCCTCCTGGGCTCGAGTGATCCTCCTGCCTCAGCCTCCCAAGTAGCTGGGACTACAGGCGTTCACCCTCACACCTGGCTGGCCCATGGAACTTCTAGAAAGGCATACCAGCTGAAAAGCAAGACCCCTACATAGTGTGGCCAGGCAGGCCATAACCTGGTCATATCCACACAGGACAACGATGGACCTATCTGCCAGCACGTGCCCTTGAGCTATCTGTGGGTTGTAACGTCTTTGATGATATAATTCACTTTACTTGCCAGGCACAGTGGCTCACGCCTGTAATCCCAGCACTCTGGGAGACTGAGGTGGGCTGATCACCTGGGGTCAGGATTTCGAGACCAGCCTGGCCAACATGGTAAAA